CCTGTCCATCTCCAGGGAGAACATGGGTTCTGTGGCCACAGGTCTCCCCAGGGCCTGGCATCAAGGAGGCGCCAGGCACGACCTGCGGGATGAAAGCACGTGGCTGAAGTCCTGGTGGCTGTGTCTGGGTGAGGGGTGTGAGGGCGTGGCCTGAGCAGGTCCACTCTCAGGGGAGAGGGGCCGAGGCCAGGAACTGGGTCTGGGTGTCCACCTGGTGCCTGGGTGAGGTCCTGCAGGCAGCAGGTCTGGGCTTCAGTGGATGCAGCCAGTAAGGGATGGGCTGATCAGGGAAAACCGTATTTTCAGGGGAGGAGCCCAGGAGGCAGGGAGCTGGGCGGCGGTGGAGGGGCCTGGAGGGCGATTGTCCAGATCAAGCCCCTCGAGTAAGGCCCGAGAGGCTGTGGCTTCAGAAATGAAGGTCATGGGCGACTCGGGCCAATGCCGCGTCCTTGACCTGGGCGAAGTGAGCGGTTGCACTCACGAGTGTGGACGGCCCTTCCCTACAGGGGACCTTGGATTCGCTGGGGGCGGAGTGGGGGCTGGGGCCCAGAGAACCCGAGTCCGGACGCTCCCGTCCGTGACCCTGGCCGGGTTCTCCGCTCCTCGCAGCTTCAGTCCGCAAGTGTGAGATGTCAGGGGACCCCTGGACGGCGGGGCCCTCGGGCTGGCAGCGCGCGCCGCAGGAGTTTCGATTCGGAGGGTCTGGGCGAAGGCCGAGAACTCGCGTTTCCAGCGAGTTCCCGGGGGCGCCGCTCCGTCCCAGAGGCCGGGGCCCCTCCGGTTGCCGGGCAGAGCCGCGCCGCGCGCGGTCCCATTGGCGCAGGTGCGCCGCGCCCCGCCCAACAGGTAGCCCCGCCCGACAGGTAGCCCCGCCCGCGCCTCGCCATTGGGCCGCGGCCGGGTGTCCCCCGAGGATTGGCCCAGGTGGCGGCCCCGCCTCGCCCTCATTGGCCGCAGGTGCCACCGCCCGCCCCGGGACCGCCCGCCCCGCGGATTGGCCGCTGGCTCCACCTCGGTCCGCCATGTTCGGACACCGCCCCCCGCCCCCGCCGGACGGTCCCGCCCCGCGCGCCCCCCGCTCCCGCCCCGCGCGCCGCCGGAGTTCCGCGGAGTTGACCGGGTCGGCGCCGTCGGTCCTGAGCGCTGCCTTCCGCGTTCCGCCGCGGCCCCACCTGGAGCCCCCGCCCCGCGCCATGGCCGGAGCTCCCGGGGCGCAGCGCTGACGGCGGCGGGGGGAGCGCGCCATGCCCAGCAGGACCGGCCCCAAGATGGAAGGGAGCGGCGGCCGCGTCCGCCTCAAGGCGCATTACGGGGGGTGAGCGGCGGAGAGGGCGGGGAGCGGCGCGGGGTAACAGATGCCCATGTCCCCTCTGCCCCAGGGACATCTTCATCACCAGCGTGGACGCCGCCACGACCTTCGAGGAGCTCTGTGAGGAAGTGAGAGACATGTGTCGTCTGCACCAGCAGCACCCGCTCACCCTCAAGTGGGTGGACAGCGAAGGTAGCCCTTGTCCCATGTTGGCCAGAATCCTCGCGACGTCAGCACCGTCTCCTGCCCCACCCAGGTGACCCTTGCACGGTGTCCTCCCAGATGGAGCTGGAAGAGGCTTTCCGCCTGGCCCGTCAGTGCAGGGATGAAGGCCTCATCATTCATGGTTAGTGGCGGGGTCTGTGGTGGGCAGCTCTGCTTGACGCTGTCTCTTTCTCTCTCTTGTCCAGTTTTCCCGAGCACCCCTGAGCAGCCTGGCCTGCCATGTCCGGGAGAAGACAGTGAGTACTGGGGTTTCCTACGCCGGTCTCGCGTTTCTTTACACCTTTCTCATATCCTTTCCAGAATCTATCTACCGCCGGGGAGCCAGAAGATGGAGGAAGCTGTACCGTGCCAACGGCCACCTCTTCCAAGCCAAGCGCTTTAACAGGGTGAGTGGCCCCCTTGGGACTAGTCCCTCAAGGCCTGGGCCTGACGCTCTGTTCCCACCTGCAGAGAGCGTACTGCGGTCAGTGCAGCGAGAGGATATGGGGCCTCGCGAGGCAAGGCTACAGGTGCATCAACTGCAAACTGCTGGTCCATAAGCGCTGCCACGGCCTCGTCCCGCTGACCTGCAGGAAGCATATGGTGAGTGGCAGGGCTGGGGAGGCCCGGGGGGCGTCATGCTGCCATCTCTGTGTCTCTCCGGCAGGATTCTGTCATGCCTTCCCAAGAGCCTCCAGTAGACGACAAGAACGAGGACGCCGACCTTCCTTCCGAGGAGACAGATGGAAGTAGGCGCTGCTTTCTTCCGGCCGGGTAGAGCTAACGCCCCTTCCTTCCTCCCTCTCTCACCAGTTGCTTACATTTCCTCATCCCGGAAGCATGACAGCATTAAAGACGACTCGGAGGTGAGTGTGTGGAGCAGCTCGCTGCCATTTCCTCACTTTCTGGGGTCTTGTTCTCCCTCCCTAGGACCTTAAGCCAGTTATCGATGGGATGGATGGAATCAAAATCTCTCAGGGGCTTGGGCTGCAGGACTTTGACCTAATCAGAGTCATCGGGCGCGGGAGCTACGCCAAGGTTCTCCTGGTGCGGTTGAAGAAGAATGACCAAATTTACGCCATGAAAGTGGTGAAGAAAGAGCTGGTGCATGATGACGAGGTAGGTGCCGCTTCTCATGGGGCCCGGGGGCCGCCTCATTACCACTCCCTGGTTTCTATTTCAGGATATTGACTGGGTACAGACAGAGAAGCACGTGTTTGAGCAGGCATCCAGCAACCCCTTCCTGGTCGGATTACACTCCTGCTTCCAGACGACAAGTCGGTAAGAAAAAGAAGGGTATTTCTGATATTCTGAAGGAGGCCGCCGTCTGCCGAGGTGACTGCAGCCTCCGGCGCCTCTCTCCCTGCAGGTTGTTCCTGGTCATTGAGTACGTCAACGGCGGGGACCTGATGTTCCACATGCAGAGGCAGAGGAAGCTCCCTGAGGAGCACGCCAGGTGGGTGCGCGTGGACGGGGCCGGGTGGGTGCCACTGCCCCCATGACGGCATCCCCACCCCCAGGTTCTACGCGGCCGAGATCTGCATCGCCCTCAACTTCCTGCACGAGAGGGGGATCATCTACAGGGACCTGAAGCTGGACAACGTCCTCCTGGATGCGGACGGGCACATCAAGCTCACAGACTACGGCATGTGCAAGGTGCGTGCCTTGGACCGCCTCCCCTGACCATCAGAACCCTCTCCCAGTAACTTTGCCCCCACAGGAAGGCCTGGGCCCTGGTGACACAACGAGCACTTTCTGCGGAACCCCGAATTACATCGCCCCCGAAATCCTGCGGGGAGAGGAGTACGGTGAGTGCCGCTGCCCTGGCCCCTCTCGGAGCCCACTCGGTGATGGCTGTGTGCTCTCCCCCAGGGTTCAGCGTGGACTGGTGGGCGCTGGGAGTCCTCATGTTTGAGATGATGGCCGGGCGCTCCCCGTTCGACATCATCACCGACAACCCGGACATGAACACAGAGGACTACCTTTTCCAAGGTGCGTGCCCCGCTGTGCGTTCGTACCCCTCAAGGCAAGTCCTCACCAGGCTCCGCCCTTGCAGTGATCCTGGAGAAGCCCATCCGGATCCCCCGGTTCCTGTCCGTCAAAGCCTCCCATGTTTTAAAAGGATTTTTAAATAAGGTACGTTTCTGGCCATGCTGACAAAATCTCGTTGACTTGTCCTTGTTTGAACTCTGACCTCCAGGACCCCAAAGAGAGGCTCGGCTGCCGGCCACAGACTGGATTTTCTGACATCAAGTCCCACGCGTTCTTCCGCAGCATAGACTGGGACTTGGTAAAGCATCACAAAGCCTATTTGCACCCCCATGTTTATGAAAATGCATGGGGACTGACTGCAGATGCACAGACAACTCAGATGCACAGACGCCCGGACGACGTGGACACCCAGACGATGTGGACGCACAGACGACATGGACGCACAGACGATGTGGATGCACGGACGACGTAGACACACGGATGACTCATCCACAGATGACTCAGATGCACGGACACCCAGACGACGCGGACGCACAGACGACGCGGACGCACAGATGACGTGGACGCACAGATGACGTGGACGCACGGACGACGTGGATGCATGGACGACGTGGACGCACAGATGACCTGGACGCACGGACGACGTGGACGCACGGATGACTCAGATCCCCAGACGACTCAGATGCACGGACACCCAGATGACATGGATGCACGGACGACTCAGATCCACAGATGACTCAAACGCACAGATGACTGGGATGCTCAGATGACCGCTGCTGTGCTGCCACCCCAGGGCTCTCTGGGCGTTTCCTGTGGTTTGGGCACCAGGAGCCTGGGAGTCCCATGCTGCCCCCAGGGCACTACCTCCTGGGCCCAGCCCTGCATCCGGTGGCAGGGCTCACCGTCATCACCCCAACAGTGCAGGGTGGTCTCAGGGACCTCCTCTCATCATTGCCAAGAACTGGCTCCAGGATGTTTCCATGTGGCCGGCTAGTATGGCCAAAGTGGACCCTGGCGTGCTGTCCCCTTGGACGCCTCCAGGCCCTGCCCAGCACGTGGGGCTCGTCCATTCTGTGCCTGACCATGCTCTGCCATGCGGGGCCTAGCCCAGCCCCCCAGCCCTGCTGCTTCTCCCCACCCCACCCCCGCCACCTCCACCAAGCCACCAGCATCCTGCCTGGCCCTACGGACAGCAGGGTCGTCCTGTGTCCAAAAGCCTCCTCCCCCTCAGCCCCTTCACTCGGGTCTCATGGGGCCCCTCTGTGGCCCCCAGCGCACAAGGCACACACCCACTATGGGGCCTTTGCACAGCTGTGCCCTCCCCAGGCTCCAGCCCTCACCTCCCCCAGGCTATTTCTCAGATGTCCCTTCAGAACTAGAGCCCTTGGGCCCCCAGCCCCATTGACACGGAACGGGCCCCCTGTTGTATCTCAGGTCACTGCTGTGGTTGCAGCCACAGGGGCAACACCTGTTACTGCCACAGCGTCCGACCTGGGGCCAGCGTGCATTCAAACGCACTGCTCTGAGAGGCCAGGACGTCCATGGGTTGGGCGCAGGGGGCGGCGGTGGGAAAAGGTGTCAGGCACCATGGGTCCCGACCTGGAGCCCACGTGCCAGCTGCAGAGATGGGCACTGAAGGCTTTTGAGCAAGAGGAGGAGGTAACGCTGGCCCCTGGGGATGCTGTCAGGGAAACTGAGGCAATCTTGAGCCCTCGGAGCAGAGAACGGGCTGGGCCAGGGGCTGGAGGACCCTGGGCCAGCTCCAGCTGGGTCCTGCTCTGTTCCCACCCCTGCTGCTTATTAAACCCTTGTAAAGCAGCACAGGACTAAGGTAGGGAAAGTACTTTAGGAAATGCCCCTTTTTCACATTTTATCGGCAGGTGTTTCATACAAAGAATACAAGTAACTGATGAATGAAGGGGGCATCTTGTGTCCCCACAATCCTGCTGTGCGCACACCACAGGTGAGCCGTTCTGCCTAAGGGAACAGCCCCGG